CTTCTGCCCACAAACTGCTTCAAAGCTGAAGTTGAGCTGGAGCAGTGAAGTTGTACCCCCAAACCCAGGAGGGTGGCAGAGAATTATTGAGGAGAGCATGAAATACTTCCATTCTAAAATGGCAGATGAACTTCTACCAACAGCCCCTTCCATACTTGACCCCCTACCCCCAAGCTCCCAACTCCACTTCTCAAGTGGAAGTGAGAACAATTTGAATTTGAAGGCTCTTCCCTGATACACGGAAGTACATAAGGAAACAGCTCGCAGGCAAAGAGACTAATCTCTCTCTCTTTCTCTCTCTCTCTCTCTCTCTCTCTCTCTCTCACACACACACACACACACACACACACACCTCTGTGCATAAAAGCACCATCAATGAATAGTTTTCTATCAACTGACTCTAGTTATACATGCATGTACCTCTAAATAAAACCAACCAGGCAGGAAAGAAACAATATTAGCACATATTGCTTTATCCAAGCGTAACCTGTTCTGTCCTGTTACCCAGATCCTTCCCCCTTGCCTTCTCCTCTCTGATCCATTGCCACACACGTGGGAAGGTGACAACCCTTCCGAATAAAAATGAAAGCTTTCTTCTTTAGATGGAACCCCCAAATTCCCTCATTATTTATAATGTCAGGCTGTCCTGGACAAGGGAAGCTGTGCACCCGCTGACACCAGTAAGAAGGTTGCCGCCATGTCAGAGATGTCCGCGGACACCTCCCTGGGCTCCGGGTCCTCCCCTGCGCTCGCCTGGAGTGGGACCTTCGCGTGCACACTGGCCTTCCCACGCGCCCCGCTGCGATGGCACCCGCGCCGGGCCCCCTAGCTCACACAGTCGGAGCGTGCTCAGCGCGTGGCCACCTCCTGCCAGGTCCCAGCCGGGTTCCACCCCCTCCTTTTCCCCTCCTCTTCTTCCTCCCCCTCCGAGTTCCCCTGGCTCTGACCGCGCTGGCCTGGGCCGGAGAGCCCAGGAGGCGTGTCTCAGAGAAAAGATATAAGCGGCCCCCGGACGCTAAAGCGGTGCCAGCGGCGGAGTCTCCAACTGGGAGAGCTGCAGCTGCCGAGAGGAGGAGAACGCTGAGGTCGGTCGGACCAACGGACGCGCTGACCGCTGCCAACTGCAGCTCGCGCTGCCTCCTGCTCGCGCCGTGCCACTAAGGTAGTCCGCCTTTCTATGAGCCCTCCCCAAGACTGAAGCCCCTCTCCTGCTGCTCCTCCTGCAGGTCATTCCCGCCTCCGAGAGCCCAGAGCCGAGATGGAAACGGTCCAGGAGCTGATCCCCCTGGCCAAGGAGATGATGGCCCAGAAGCGCAAGGGGAAGATGGTGAAGCTGTACGTGCTGGGCAGCGTGCTGGCCCTCTTCGGCGTGGTGCTCGGCCTGATGGAGACTGTGTGCAGCCCCTTCACGGCCGCCAGACGTCTGCGGGACCAGGAGGCAGCCGTGGCGGAGCTGCAGGCCGCCCTGGAGCGACAGGCTCTCCAGAAGCAAGCCCTGCAGGAGAAAGGCAAGCAGCAGGACACGGTCCTCGGCGGCCGGGCCCTGTCCAACCGGCAGCACGCCTCCTAGGAACTGTGGGAGACCAGCGGAGTGGGAGGGAGACGCAGTAGACAGAGACAGACCGAGAGAGGAATGGAGAGACAGAGGGGGCGCGCGCACAGGAGCCTGACTCCGCTGGGAGAGTGCAGGAGCACGTGCTGTTTTTTATTTGGACTTAACTTCAGAGAAACCGCTGACATCTAGAACTGACCTACCACAAGCATCCACCAAAGGAGTTTGGGATTGAGTTTTGCTGCTGTGCAGCACTGCATTGTCATGACATTTCCAACACTGTGTGAATTATCTAAATGCGTCTACCATTTTGCACTAGGGAGGAAGGATAAATGCTTTTTATGTTATTATTATTAATTATTACAATGACCACCATTTTGCATTTTGAAATAAAAAAACTTTTTATACCATATCTCATGTAATTCCTGAGAGGTGTGGTGTCCT